AACCTCCACCTCCCAGGTTCAAGCAATTCTCCTGCCTCAGCCTCCCAAGGAGCTGGGGCTACAGACATGAGCCACCACACCCGGCTAATTTTTTGTATTTTTAGTAGAGGCGGGGTTTCACCATGTTGGCCAGGCTGGTCTCGAACTCCGGACCTCAGGTAATCCTCCTGCCATGGCCTCCCAAAGTGCTGGGATTACAGGCGTGAGCCACCGCGCCTGGCCTGATTTCTGTTTTAACAAGCCTACCCAAAGATTCTGAAGCTCACTCACATTTGAGAACCATTACCCTGGGTTGTTGGGAGAATCAAATACATTACAGAGATATAAAATGCTTTGAGCAGCTGAGGGCTGTGGCTCATATCTGTAATCCCAGCACTTTGGGAGGCTGAGACAGGCGGATCACCTGAGGCCAGGAGTTCGAGACCAGCCTGGCCAACGTGGTAAAACCCCGTCTCTACTGAAAATACAAAAATTAGCCAGGTGTGGTGGTGGGCGCCTGTAATCCCAACTACTTGGGAGGCTGAGGCGGGAGAATTTCTTGAATCTGGGAGGCGGAGGTTGCAGTGAGCCAAGATTGTGCCATTGGGACTGTACCTCTAGCCTGGGTGACAGAGCGAGACTCCATCTAAACAAACAAACAAACAAATAAACAATAAAATGCTTACAGTAGTGTGCCTGGCCTCGTAGCACATACTGCACTGGGCGTTCACTGCTATTATGATCTTCGAAGAGGTCCAGGACCCTAACGTTGTGGGGATCTGGTTGTGTCACCTTACCCCGCCTTTTGGGATTATGCGTTTCTGGTCTCTGCAGGTTGGAGACCTTCTCGCCTCTCTGTCAATGATGTTGACAATAAGCTGGGCCACATCACCCTGTCCCTAGCGAAAGGTTATCACTTCGCTGGGGACATGAGAAAGGTCGGGTTGGGGGGGCCGTGCCTGTCTCCCCTCTGCTGGAGAAGATAAGGGAGGCACTCAGCTTTCTTCAGGCAGAGTGTGGGGGAGCCACGATGTATAAATGGGGGGCCAAGAGGCAGCAGAGACACTGGCCCACTCTCACGTTCAAAGCATCTCCGTCCAGCATGGCCAGGTACATGCTGCTGCTGCTCCTGGCGGTATGGGTGCTGACCGGGGAGCTGTGGCCGGGAGCTGAGGCCCGGGCAGCGCCTTACGGGGTCAGGCTTTGCGGCCGAGAATTCATCCGAGCAGTCATCTTCACCTGCGGGGGCTCCCGGTGGAGACGATCAGACATCCTGGCCCACGAGGCTATGGGTGAGGCTGGGGAGAGAGTGGATGTAGAAGGGGGTTGGAGTAATTATTTTTTTCCACTTTGCAGAAAAGAACATTGAGGCTCCAAGAAGTAAATTTACTTGCTCACGATTAGAGAAGCTGGATTCATGCTCAGTCAGCCCAGCTCCCAAATGTACCAGGTCCTCAATTAATAAAGAGTAAGGAGAAATAAATGACAGGGCTGGGTGCGCCCTGATCACTAACTCTGTTCATCTTTTGCAGGAGATACCTTCCCGGATGCAGATGCTGATGAAGACAGTCTGGCAGGCGAGCTGGATGAGGCCATGGGGTCCAGCGAGTGGCTGGCCCTGACCAAGTCACCCCAGGCCTTTTACAGGGGGCGACCCAGCTGGCAAGGAACCCCTGGGGTTCTTCGGGGCAGCCGAGATGTCCTGGCTGGCCTTTCCAGCAGCTGCTGCAAGTGGGGGTGTAGCAAAAGTGAAATCAGTAGCCTTTGCTAGTTTGAGGGCTGGGCAGCCGTGGGCACCAGGACCAATGCCCCAGTCCTGCCATCCACTCAACTAGTGTCTGGCTGGGCACCTGTCTTTCGAGCCTCACACATTCATTCATTCATCTACAAGTCACAGAGGCACTGTGGGCTCAGGCACAGTCTCCCGACACCACCTATCCAACCCTGCCCTTTGACCAGCCTATCATGACCCTGGCCCCTAAGGAAGCTGTGCCCCTGCCTGGTCAAGTGGGGACCCCCCCATCCTGACCCCTGACCTCTCCCCAGCCCTAACCATGCGTTTGCCTGGCCTACACACTCCACTGCCACAACTGGGTCCCTACTCTACCTAGGCTGGCCACACAGAGACCCCTGCCCCCTTCCCAGTCCAAACTGTGGCCATTGTCCCCTGACCAGCTAAAATCAAGCCTCTGTCTCAGTCCAGCCTTTGCACGCACGCTTCCTTTGCCCTGCTTTCCATCCCCTCTCCCTCCAACTCCCCTGCCAGAGTTCCAAGGCTGTGGACCCCAGAGAAGGTGGCAGGTGGCCCCCCTAGGAGAGCTCTGGGCACATTCGAATCTTCCCAAACTCCAATAATAAAAATTCGAAGACTTTGGCAGAGAGTGTGTGTGTGTGTGTATGGTTGTT